AGTGTCACATCCATTTTTTGTGCAGTTTTTCTGTAAATCCAAAACTGTTCTTATAAAATACACGTCTACTTAAAAATGATTCATATCCTAAGTATACAAGTAAATAAAGATATACCTGTACGCTGCAGTGCAATTCATTATCAAATACTCTACCCAAATCCTTACTTAAAAGGGGTTTAGTTAATAAAACAAGATAGTAACTAGAAAGTTCACGATTTAACGGCATGACAGGGCTCCAATAATTAGGCATTACACATTATGAAACTGATGCTCAAAGAAATTAAGCAAACCGATCAAGATCAAAGTTGTTTGTCGACAGTACAGAGATAAAACTTTCAGCCTCCCAAGCTGAGGCGCTCCTTCAACAACGCTGCGTGCCATACCCTTCTCAAACGAGACAATATGCTGAGAACAGTAACAAATTCAAAAAAACGTTAAGAAGTAGGACTGGAGAAAGAGTAAAAAGAAACAGTTGGGTACCTGTGCTTCTTCAAATACTACTTTATTTACATCTCCTAAGGCTAAAGTTCTTACTTGCTTGGGACAGAGGTCCCAAAGCTCTCCTAGTTCACAACTGGGCCGGCTCCAGGATACGCGCAGATCTGTCCGGCCGGATTCTCCCTCCCTCCCTCCCGTAGAGAAGCACCACGGGGCTAAGAGTCTCCGGGATCTTAGCTCCTCAGGCGACTCCTGCCAAGTCCGCAGTTCTCTTCAGCCGCAGCTTTCCTGTCGTCCCCGCGCGGTGCTGAACCCCATCTGTCTCAACGGCTCGGGAAACTCAGTTTCCCCACCGCAGCTTCCAGAAGGTGTCTGTAGCGCACAGCGCCGCAAAAATGCCTCAAGCGAAAATCAGGTCTTCCCCTAAATTCTTTTTTGGCGCTTCAGTGATCCAACTTCCGCTCAAAGAAGCGGCAAGACGAGAGGGGCGGGGCGGAGTGCAGCCAATCAAGGAGTTTGGCCAGACGGAAGCCGAGAGGCTTCCGGAAGCGGTCTTGAGGTCTGGGCCGGAAAGCGGAAGCGGCGTGCAACACGTGGGGGCGGTGCCGGTCGGAGGGCTCCTAGTGCGCCAGGTTGTGGGAAGTGAGGCTGGCGGTGGCGACAACCGAGGAGGAGGGGCGGGACGCCGTGGAGCACGGCGACCGGCTGAGCGTCATGGAGGGCTCAGGGGAGCAGCCGGGCCCACAACCACAGCATCCCGGAGACCACCGCATCCGCGACGGCGACTTCGTGGTGCTGAAACGTGAAGATGTGTTTAAAGCAGTACAAGTCCAGCGGAGAAAGTAAGTCAGATCGCTGATTTTAGGGGTCTCCCTATTCAGTTAATTGATTACTTTTTTTCCCTAGAAAAGTAACTTTCGAAAAACAGTGGTTCTACCTGGATAACGTCATTGGCCATAGTTATGGAACTGCATTTGAAGTGACCAGTGGAGGAAGTCTACAGCCCAAGAAGAAGAGGGAAGAGCCTACTGCAGGTGCACATTTTGGATGCGTGAAATAGATGCTCATAAATGTCAATAGAGCAATTTCTTTCCTTAGAGACTAAAGAAGCGGGCACTGATAATCGAAATATAGTTGATGATGGGAAATCTCAGAAACTTACTCAAGATGACATAAAAGCTTTGAAGGACAAGGGCATTAAAGGAGAGGTAATATTCAAAGGATTTTTAGTTTTGTTTTTTTCAGAAAATCTACTTGCTCCTTTTCTTATAGGAAATAGTTCAGCAGTTAATTGAAAATAGTACAACATTCCGAGACAAGACAGAATTTGCCCAAGATAAATATATTAAAAAGAAGAAAAAAAAGTAAGTAGTTTTTATTTTAAAAGGCCCACAATTTAAATCAGCGTTCTGTTTTTTCTTCCCCCAGATATGAAGCCATCATTACTGTTGTGAAGCCATCCACCCGTATTCTTTCAATTATGTATTATGCAAGAGAACCTGGAAAAATTAAGTACGCTTTGTTTCCTTTCAAAAGTATAATTGTAAAAATGAACAAATTATTGTTTTTACTTTAGCCACATGAGATACGATACACTAGCCCAGATGTTGACGTTGGGAAATATCCGTGCTGGCAACAAAATGATTGTGATGGAAACGTGTGCAGGCTTGGTGCTGGGTGCAATGATGGAACGAATGGGAGGTAAGATTTAATATTTCCATTTTCAACAAAACCGGGCAGATGTTTGTTTCTTTTATCTGTTCAGGTTTTGGCTCCATTATTCAGCTATACCCTGGAGGAGGACCTGTTCGGGCAGCAACAGCATGTTTTGGATTTCCCAAATCTTTTCTCAGTGGTCTTTATGAATTCCCTCTCAACAAAGTGGACAGTCTTCTACATGGAACATTTTCTGCCAAGATGTTATCTTCAGAGCCAAAAGACAGTGCTTTGGTTGAAGAAAGTAATGGCACACTGGAGGAAAAACAGGCTTCTGAACAAGAGAATGAAGACAGCATGGCAGAGGCCCCAGAGAGCAACCACCCAGAAGACCAGGAAACAATGGAAACAATTTCTCAAGATCCAGAACATAAGGGGCCTAAAGAGAGAGGAAGCAAAAAAGATTATGTAAGGATGCCAAGAGTCCCCACCACCCCCATAGTACATTGATTTCTTATTTTTCTTTTTGAAGATTCAGGAAAAACAGAGGAGACAAGAAGAGCAGAGGAAAAGACATTTAGAGGCTGCCGCTCTGCTGAGTGAAAGAAACGCAGATGGGTGCGTTGATGGAAGAAGGCAGGAGACTCCTCGAGAAATAATTTGTCTGGCATTTTCCTTACAGTTTAATTGTAGCTAGTCGTTTCCACCCCACTCCCCTGCTGCTGTCTTTGCTGGACTTTGTGGCCCCTTCAAGGCCGTTTGTGGTCTACTGTCAGTACAAAGAGGTAATACTGGAATGGAATGGGCAGGAATTCTTAGTTCTTAACAGAATTCTGTTGTTGTCTGCAGCCTCTGTTGGAATGCTACACAAAACTGCGGGAGAGGGGAGGGGTCATCAACCTCAGGCTGTCTGAAACCTGGCTCAGAAATTATCAGGTACGTGTTCTTACAGCCAGTCCCAAGAGCTGGAAAGCATGAATGTCTTTTCTGTCTTGATTAGGTTTTGCCAGATCGAAGTCATCCTAAACTGCTGATGAGTGGAGGTGGGGGTTATCTTCTCTCCGGCTTCACCGTTGCCATGGACAACCTTAAAGCAGACACCAGCCTCAAATCTAATGCAAGCACTTTAGAATCACACGAGACTGAGGAGCCTGCAGCTAAAAAACGAAAATGCCCAGAGTCTGACTCTTAACCCTTTTGAGAATTGCTCTGAATTTTGTTCTCAGGCATTATACAGTTAGTAATTAAACTTTAAATGCCATTACTACTTGTTTTTTCATATCCCAAGAATAAGAACATGTCTATGTACCCGTTTCTAGGAAGGAGGAGTATATGCCTTTTGTCTATTTCTGACACAGATGCATTTGGTCTGTCAAAACTGCAACCATGGGGTATGTAGTATGACCAACTGCATTTAACAAAACTCCTCTAAGTACTTCTAAATATTCTGTGCAAATATCTTGAGAACTTCAACATCCTAAAAATGTGTTTCTACAAGACTTTATATTTTAAGCTAAGTGGAATAATACAACGTAACTAAAACATGGCGGGTACCGAAAGGAGGGCAATTCATGGAAGAAATTTCCTCTGTTCATTCCGTTCTCTTCAACCTAAGCAATATGGATGTGTGAGTGTGTGATTTATTATGGTACCAAAAATGTCCACCTTCTTTCCTGCAGCGGAATAAGCTTTTTTGAAATGCTGAGGTTTTATTTTAATAGTTGACAACCTGGGAAAGTTCTGAGTATTTATTTTACTGCTCTTTTTTGTGCATAGAAAGGTTTAGTAGGGTACTTTTTTGCATTAATTTGCCAATACTCTTATTCTTTGTTCTAAATAAAGTGACTAGAATTTTTGTGTACTATTCAATTAAAGGAAACAAATGTCTTTTCCCCCTCTATGGTCTTATGGATACACATTTGCACACACACACATATGTATATAGATGTTGGTATATATACACACATATATTTATATATACACAGATATATACATACACATGCAAGTGGAGACATAGATTGTACCACCTGTATGAATATGTATGTACACATGGGGACAGAAAGAGTGTGCAGTCTATTTGAACTGTATCAAAGTCTTGTGCAGGACTTAGACCAATTCTCATTGTATTAGTGTCATTCCTTGTCAAATGTCCCTAAAGTGCCTTTCTTGATTATTAATGCTGAAGAACTCTGTCATGATTAGATGGTTACCCTTTCTAAGCTCTGAAAAACTCTAATCATTTGATCATGTGCTGTAGCAAAGAAAGTGTTTAGAATCAGCCAAGGCTCTTGTTCATTTGAGAGATTGAGTCTTGCTCACTGGAACATGGTCATCGTTTGCGTTGCTCCTGTCATAGAATAGGCCTGTATCATACAGCAAGGAACATCTCAGAAAAAAAATTTTTTTTCCAAATAGCATGTGCTATGCCAATGTGATTACTAAGTACAATTTTGAGTCCTTTATCCTAATTGCTATTAAAGAATAAAAATGTCGGCCGGGCACAGTGGCTCATGCCTGTAATCCCAACACTT